TTAGCTCTGATTAAAGAGGCAAGAAAATACAAAGGAAGAGATGGTTAGAGTTTGAAGCAAACTGTCATTTTGCCTGAGTATATAAAATTAAAAGTGCTTTCAAGATGAGGTATTGAATTAGTTCAATAACTGCAAGCTCCGGGTGGGCGCAGTGGCTCACATCTGTAATCCCAGCACTTTGGGAGGCCGAGGCGGGCGGATCACAAGGTCAGGAGATCGAGACCATCCTGACTAACACGGTGAAACCCCATCTCTACTAAAAATACAAATAATTAGCCGGCCATGGTGGAAGGTGCCTGTAGTCCCAGCTACTCGGGAGGCTGAGGCAGGAGAATCACTTGAACCCGGGAGGCGGAAGTTGCAGTGAGCCGAGATCGTGCCACTGCACTCCAGCCTGGGCAACAGAGAGAGACTCCCTCTCAGAAAAAAAAAAAAAAAAAAAAAAAAAAAAAGACCTGCAAGCGCCAGTGGAAGCTAGGTGTGCAGACTGACTTTCTTTTGCAATTTGCCATACCTTCCTTCTGCCACCTGGAAAAAATCACTCTTAGTTGTGCAAATGGGAAGGCAACTGGCACAAATTCTATGCATACACAGACACACAACACGTAAGTCCAGGACTCCCTGGGTGTGTCATGACTATACCCCTGGTGCCTGGCACAATGCCTGGTGTACAGCAGGTGATCAGTACATATTTTTGAAATGGATGAATGAATGTAAACATTTCTCCCCATCTTAAGCCAAATGGGTAGGCTCATTACTATTAAAAGATTGCCAACCTCTGTCTCAGACCTATTGCAGAAGTGATGTCAAAGTAGCATTTTTATGGGTAGCATCTGCAATTCCCATATTTTATGGGTCAGCAGGGAGTTGTTCTGAGTATTTATTCCATGATGCTTGAAATCTGAAGTGTATGTGTGGGACTGGCACCACTGTAAGAAAGCCCTTTATGAGGTCATCATCCCCCACTTGCCATCTCTCCCCAGATGCAGATGTGCAAGCTTTTAAAAACACTTGAGAAGCCACCATGCCTCGCTTTGCAAGCCCTCTTTTAAGAAATGTCATTATCAGAAGTCAATTTGATGGCATCAAGAGGAAGCAATGCCTCCAATATCTGAAAACCCTGAGAACACTGCAATATGATGGATTTAAGACCGTATATTTTGGGGAAACCAATATCCCAGAAAGTCTCGTAACTGGGGAAGATATTAGTGATGGATATTTCATACAAACCCCAACTTGGTGTATTGTGCATGCTGCGGGTAGTCAAGGATGGGTGCCTTGGAAATATCGGGTGTTCCTAAGAGACGAGCTGTGTATCAAACAAGAAGACAGCCTCTTCTCTGAGTTCTGTGATGTGGTGAGGAAGGCCTATGGAAAGTGTGTCATCGTGGTCAAAGAGAGAAGGCAGCAGGAAGAGCAGAGGCCAAAGGAAGACAGAGAGGCTGAGGGCCAGTTCTATATCCCTACAGTCATTAGCTTAGCAAGCATTATGTGTTGCCCAGAGGTGGCCAAGTCCTGTGGCCATGAACTACTCTCTCTGCCTTCCCCTTGTAATTATCTGAACCCTTTAGACTCAGCCTGGTCTTCTCTGAAATGGTTTATCATCAATAACAGAAACGAGTTTTGTTTGCAGTCCATTGACAGTGGCTATTCTTACCAATGTATACTTTTCAGCAATTTAATTAGCAAAGGAATTGAAAGGATAAACGCAAGCAAGTGGAGAACATTAACTAGCAAAGTACGGAGATGGGAAAACTACTATCTTGGGAAATTTTCTTAAGGGTGGTTCCTCCAACAAGCAGTGAGGCTGCTACATGTCTGGTCTTTACCGTCAACTCTGTTGAGATGAATTCCACACCACTGCAGCCAAAGATACTTCAACAGCGACCTCACATGGGGTGCTGCGAGAACTGGGTTGCTCCTAAGGATGTTGGCAAAGCGCTTTGAGTTTACTAGAAGTTTCATTAAAATTTGTTGGTAAGTTAGGGGTCTCGACTCTTATCTTGTGAAGGCTACT